AAATAAGCAACCTAACTTGGCACTCTGGGAATTAGAAAAGAAGAAAAAAGCCAAAAGTTAGAAGAAAGAAGAAAGTTATAAAGGTTAGAGCAGAATTAAACAGATAAGAAAGACAAAAGAAAAGATCAGTAACACGAGGAGTTGGTTCTGTAAAAACGTGAGGAAAATTGGCAAACCTTTAGGTAGACAAACCAAGAAAACTAAGAGAGATGACTCAAATAAAACTATAAGTAAAGCAGGAGAAATTAGTCAATACTACCAAAATACAAAGGGTCATAAGAGATTATCATGACCAATTATGTCAATAAATTGAGTAACGTAGAAGAAATGGATAAATTCTTAGACATGTATGTCCTGAAGAAAGAATAAACCTGAACAAATTAATAACTAGTACAGAGATTAAATCACCAATAATAATAATAATAAACTTAAAAGTTCAGGACTTGATGCTTTTACTGGTGATTGCTACCAAATATCTAAAGACAGATTAATGCTATTCTCAAACTTTTCCAAACAATTAAAAAGGGTGCACTTTCCAACACATTTTTTCATGCATTACCCTAACACCAATGTCAGACAAGGACGGTATAAGAAAATTACAGGCCAATTTATTTTATGATCATGGATGTAAAGATTCTCAACACTAGCAAACTGAATTCAATATGTTCAAAAGATCATTTAGTTGAATGTTTTCTTTCTTCTGAAATTCTTCATTTTGCTTCCAAATGTCATTTTTCCTTATATTTTATTTTTTCATTAATCAAATTTAATTTTAAAATTTCCAACTAAAAAAATCTGTGGGTTTAATAAACATATTTTTAATTAACATTTAAAAAAAGCACAAGTTTGTAAATTGTATATTTTCTGTCCATTAGATTTTGGTTTGAGTATTGGGCCAATTGCACGGTAAGCTTTTTAATTTTTTTCCAGAAGTAATCCCAGGACCTTAAATCTCCACTGAAACTCTCGAAGTTTAATTGGTCAGCTGGGATTGTAGTCCCTGGGGTGTTGAAAGCATAAATAAGCCATACCTTAAGTCTGGACCATTTATCCCTGTAGGGAGTCCCTCTTCTCCTCTGTTCTCTTTCAGAACTACTTATTACTTTAGGTTCAGTGTATGTAGCATATGGTGACTCTATGGGTTTCAGTTTTCTGAACCCCAAATATGCAAAAATATAGAAAAAGCAGACCAGGCATCCCACCTTCTGTGTGCCACTAAGGGAGCATCTCTTCCTCTTTCTCCCCTAATAAGTTGTATATTATTTTCTCAGTATTTTAATTTTTTGCTATTTATATTATCTGAGATTTATCATTGGAATCATACAAATATTAAACCAGGAAAGATCACCCAGGAAGAAATTGAGATCACCCACAATATCAGGTATTCTAAAACATGTTATATGAAAATTGTAA